GGAAACAGCTGCCTGGGACTCCTTCCAGCCCCTCGGAAGCAAAGTTCGCAGTGAGGTGGGCTGGAAGCGGGTTTTGCAGCAGCCGCGAGTCCGGGCTCAGGTTTCCAGGCGCGGCTGGAGCAGAAGTGCAGGGACCGCCACGATCCACCGCCGCGGCCGGTCCCGCTCCGCTAGAGGAGACTTCGCACGCGCAGCCGACTGGCCCGGGCTGACCGAGGGGACCCAGACGCTGCCACTTTCTCTTTCCAAGGCAGTTTCCGTGGCTCTGCATGTAGGAAGTGCTCCGATTAATTTTCTTTCCGGTCTCCGCAGAGATTCCAAATTCTGCGGTCCCCACCTTTCGCTGTACTCCCTCTCCGCCCTTCTTTCCAATGTCCCTGCCAGCAAAAGCCTCTATTTGCAGCACCGGGCATGTTGTCCGTTTAACGCGCTCCGGGGATCTGCTGGCTCGTGCTCCCAACCCAGGGGTGGCTATACGTCTCGCGCCTCTGTTCCTGGGTAGACTCCCCCATCTGTGCATTTTGGCCCCTTCACTTAGCAAAGAGATGTGCGAAGTGTGCGCCTGGAGACGAGCCGCCTCGGTGACCCCCATCCGCCCGCAGCGGTGGCCCTGGTTCCCCGGATCCGCGCCCGCGCCCTGCGGGTCTCCCGCGCCGCCCTTGCCCGCCGGACCACCCGGGCTCAGAGGGTCGCTCGCTTTCAGCGCCTGCGAGCGCCGCTTCCGCCCGGGCCTGGGGAGCGCCAGCGCGTCCCTCCCACGCCGGACCCTGCAGAGCATGCTCAGTGCACCTCATGGAACCCGGCTCTCCTGGGGCCAGGATCAGATTTCCGGGTTTTCGCTGCTGCCGAGGGGGCGCGGAGGAGGGGAGGCTGGGAGACAGTCAGCGCCTTGTTCCGCGCTCCCTCCCTCGCGCCGGGCTGCGGCCGCCCGCGCCGCAAGATGCAGGCCAATCAGAGCCCGGGGGCGGGGCCTGGGCAGTCACGCCCTCCCTCTGGGCTTATTGAGAGTTATATCAAGAAATTCAGTTCAGAGAGAGGAGAGGGAGAAGGAGAGAGGGGCAGAGGGGAAGGGAGAGAGGGAGAGCACGCGAGACGGAAAGGAGCGCCTCAGAGTCTCTGAAGCACGCAAGAGATAACCGATTAGGAATTTTTCGGGCAACTGTCACCCGGATAGCTGTCAGAGAATCATCATCACCGCAACTCTGACGTTTCCTACAAGAAGTTAGAGACTTAAGCAGTATTGGCATCGGATGGAAATGGTATGCATGCTGCTGTGGAAAATATCCCTGAGCTGAAGAAGTGCAACTATGTGTTGTGTGTGCTAAATGCCCAGAAGAACCCAGACCCAGTGGGTAAGAGAGACGAAATGTGGAGAGAATGACTAACGACAAATCCGTGAATTTGTTCTCTGGAGTTGCTAATTTGCCAGCCCGAAGCAACACATTTTACAAGGAGGAAACATTTTGCTGCTTCTGATTTCTCCCCAAACTGGTGCTACCAGATGCATGGCTTTCTATGTGTTGGAACAAATCATTCCTAACTGCAGCATACTGGGAAAGGGGAAAGGTTGAGGCAACTAACGTAAGTGTAAAGTTTCGCATGCACAATTGTAAGAATAATATTGTCTATACAATTGTGTTGACAGCGGCTGTCTCCAAATAAGTGATGAGATATAATGCATCCTCCAGTCCATGCACGCTTCCTCTTGCAATTTGTGCATCATTCCTCAGTGGAAACCTTTAAACCCTAAAATCCAGGAAAAGAAAATAAATACATTATCATGGACCTGAGGGATTTTTACCTGTTGGCTGCTCTGATTGCCTGTTTAAGGCTGGATTCCGCAATAGCTCAAGAACTTATTTACACTATTAGAGAGGAATTGCCTGAAAATGTGCCCATAGGAAACATACCAAAGGATCTGAACATTTCTCACATCAATGCTGCCACAGGGACCAGCGCCAGCCTTGTCTACAGACTGGTTTCTAAAGCTGGGGATGCCCCTTTGGTGAAAGTTTCCAGCAGCACTGGGGAAATTTTCACAACCTCCAACAGAATAGACAGAGAAAAACTCTGTGCTGGCGCCTCATATGCTGAGGAGAATGAGTGTTTCTTTGAACTTGAGGTGGTGATCCTCCCCAATGATTTCTTCAGGCTGATCAAAATAAAAATAATTGTCAAGGATACCAATGATAATGCCCCCATGTTTCCATCTCCTGTCATCAATATTTCCATTCCAGAAAACACTTTGATCAACAGCCGCTTTCCAATTCCATCAGCAACAGATCCTGACACAGGCTTCAATGGTGTACAGCATTATGAATTGTTAAATGGGCAGAGTGTTTTTGGACTGGATATCGTGGAAACTCCAGAGGGAGAGAAGTGGCCACAACTGATTGTTCAGCAAAACTTGGATAGAGAACAGAAAGATACCTATGTGATGAAAATCAAAGTAGAGGATGGAGGCACTCCACAGAAATCCAGTACGGCCATACTGCAGGTCACAGTAAGTGATGTAAATGACAACAGGCCAGTGTTTAAAGAGGGTCAAGTGGAGGTGCATATTCCAGAGAATGCTCCCGTAGGTACCTCTGTAATTCAGCTCCATGCCACTGATGCAGATATAGGCAGTAATGCTGAAATCCGGTACATTTTTGGTGCCCAGGTCGCCCCTGCAACCAAAAGACTCTTTGCTTTAAATAATACTACTGGGCTGATTACAGTTCAGAGGTCCTTAGATAGAGAGGAGACAGCCATTCACAAAGTGACAGTGCTGGCTAGTGACGGCAGCTCCACTCCTGCTCGAGCAACGGTTACCATCAATGTCACCGATGTAAATGATAACCCTCCTAATATAGACCTCAGGTACATTATAAGTCCCATCAATGGCACCGTGTATTTATCTGAGAAAGATCCTGTCAATACAAAGATTGCCCTAATTACAGTTTCAGATAAGGACACAGATGTGAATGGCAAAGTGATCTGTTTTATTGAAAGAGAGGTCCCATTTCATTTGAAGGCGGTATATGACAACCAATATTTGTTAGAGACCTCTTCTTTGTTGGACTATGAGGGCACCAAAGAATTCAGCTTTAAAATTGTTGCCTCTGATTCTGGGAAGCCCAGTTTAAATCAGACTGCCCTGGTAAGGGTTAAGCTTGAGGATGAAAATGACAACCCACCAATTTTCAACCAGCCTGTAATTGAGCTGTCAGTTTCTGAAAACAACCGACGTGGGTTATACTTAACAACTATTAGTGCCACAGATGAAGACAGTGGGAAAAATGCAGACATTGTTTATCAGCTTGGACCGAATGCCTCCTTCTTTGATCTGGACCGAAAAACAGGAGTTTTGACAGCCTCCAGAGTATTTGACAGAGAAGAACAAGAACGATTCATTTTTACAGTAACTGCCAGGGACAATGGGACCCCTCCCCTCCAAAGCCAAGCGGCTGTGATTGTTACTGTTCTGGATGAGAATGACAATAGCCCCAAGTTTACTCATAATCATTTTCAATTTTTTGTGTCTGAGAATCTGCCAAAGTATAGTACTGTGGGGGTAATCACAGTGACAGATGCAGATGCTGGAGAGAATAAAGCTGTGACTCTTTCCATTCTAAATGACAATGATAATTTTGTGTTGGATCCCTATTCTGGAGTCATAAAGTCAAATGTCTCATTTGATAGAGAGCAGCAGAGTTCCTACACTTTTGATGTCAAAGCCACTGATGGAGGACAACCACCTCGTTCCTCTACTGCAAAAGTAACTATCAACGTCATGGATGTCAATGACAACAGCCCAGTTGTCATTTCTCCACCGTCTAATACTTCCTTTAAGTTGGTGCCCCTCTCAGCCATTCCTGGCTCCGTGGTAGCAGAAGTTTTTGCAGTGGATGTTGACACTGGAATGAACGCTGAACTAAAGTATACTATAGTGAGTGGAAACAATAAAGGCTTATTCCGGATTGATCCAGTAACAGGTAACATTACTCTGGAAGAAAAACCAGCACCTACTGATGTGGGATTGCATCGTTTGGTGGTCAACATAAGTGACCTGGGGTACCCTAAGTCTTTGCACACGCTTGTGCTTGTATTCCTTTATGTTAACGACACTGCTGGAAATGCCTCCTATATCTATGACTTGATCCGCAGGACTATGGAGACCCCGTTGGACAGGAACATAGGGGATAGTAGCCAACCCTATCAAAATGAGGACTATCTAACCATCATGATTGCCATCATCGCCGGTGCCATGGTGGTCATTGTTGTGATCTTCGTCACCGTTCTGGTGCGCTGTCGCCATGCATCAAGGTTCAAAGCAGCTCAGAGGAGCAAGCAAGGTGCCGAATGGATGTCCCCAAACCAGGAGAACAAGCAAAACAAGAAAAAGAAAAGAAAGAAAAGGAAGTCTCCCAAAAGCTCTCTTTTGAACTTTGTTACTATCGAAGAGTCCAAACCCGATGATGCAGTTCATGAACCTATCAATGGGACAATAAGCCTGCCGGCTGAACTGGAGGAGCAAAGTATAGGAAGATTTGACTGGGGCCCGGCACCTCCAACAACATTCAAGCCTAACAGTCCTGACCTGGCCAAGCACTACAAATCTGCTTCTCCACAGCCTGCTTTTCATCTCAAACCAGACACTCCAGTTTCCGTGAAAAAGCACCACGTGATTCAGGAACTCCCTTTGGACAACACCTTTGTTGGGGGTTGTGACACCCTTTCTAAACGCTCTTCCACTAGTTCAGATCACTTCAGTGCCTCAGAGTGCAGTTCCCAAGGAGGCTTCAAGACAAAGGGCCCCTTACACACCAGACAGGTAAACGAGCACTTTTACTGGTCTATAAGTACTGCATACAAGTGCCCAGTCAACCAGTATTAACGTGCCAGTATGTCTATTGTTTTGGTCTAACTTTAGCTTAGTTAGAAAGAGGTAAAAAAAAACTTGACCCCTTTTCTATTCCTCTGGGGCTCAGTCAAGAATTTTTAGAACAGCTTTGAAATTTCTGAGTTCTGAGAATATTTTCTCCTTTCAGTTTCCTTCAAATGGCAAAAGATGAAAAGAGAAAATTATTCCAAAATGTCCCAAGATAATGTTTGCTGAAGAAGAAAAAACCTGTCCTGATATGCCAAATTCTGCTCCTGGGGGTTTCCAAATTGACTGCTTCAAGACTTTCACCTTACCTTTTGATCTAAAAAGTCACCTTCAAATCTCAAGTTTTCAATGACTTTTGAAGGTGTGACTGCAATTATGTTGCAGCTATGGTTGCTAAAGGGGTTAATTTTTTTTTTAGTCTCTAAACAGGATAGTAGAATATTAAATGTACATCAGCTGTGAAGCACATGATCGTTGATAGATTGCAACTAAGCCATATAGGAAGTCTTCTCTTTGATTTCAAATTATTTTATTGTAATATATTAAATTCGGTACTTAATAGAAAGATTTTTAGTGTCCGCAGTGGCCAAATACTCTTTCAAAAAAAAAAAAAAAAAGAATGCTTGCTGCCTAATATAACTGATTTAAAAAGAAAAGAATGAATCCATTGTAAATATTCTCTCATCTTAGTAATGCATAAGTGATCTGTCATAACTCATTTTAAACTGTGAAATATGCCATATGAAGAGGGATTAAGAGGCTGAGAAACTCATATTTCAACCAAATCCAGAATTAGTTTTTCTTAGGTCTAATAATTCCTTGTTAATAAAGATTTAAATGCAGCGCTGTCTAATTTATTTCACTGGTGCTTGTCTGTTGCCACAAAATTTGAATATCGATAATAGCCTGTAGATGGCACTAGGGTATCATGTCGCTTGTGCTGGCCAGGTGCCAATCCCGCAGTAGCAAGGAGAAGGGGGAGGGAAGGATCAAGCTGGTAGTACAGCCAAAGATACCTTTTATTTAATGATAGTTGCTCTGGAGCAACTAGCATTTAAGTTCATTCGCTTGCTCTTTTGTGATTAGCTCTCAGCACACCAACTTTCTAGGATTTCGTAATGCTAGTTCTGTCTTTGTCGATATGGAGTTCACCTATGGTGATGGCCCATCTGTACTTGTTTATAAATAAGGAACACATAGATTTTAGAAAATCAAGTAAAGCAAAATTAGTTTGCAGAACAGTATCAACAGTTATCATTGATTAGTCTTTGGAGAATCAAGAGTTTTTATTTTCTGAGGGTGGGGTGAAGTAGGATGTTTTATTGAAACAGTTTCCCCCTTACCAACTATCATTTATTGCTCTGGAAGGACTTAAGGCTTCATGGTAATAAAATATTTATAAGAGTAATTTTGACAATGAGTCATACAGATACTCCCAGAACATCAAGTATAATACATATTACCATACAACTAAAATCTCCATTCTTAAAGTAAAATATTAAACAGTAGAGCGTTTTAAAAGTACAAATATTTACAGCTTAAATACACAGGAAGAAAGGACTTTAATCAGTATAGAATTTTAAAGGAGACTATGAGATTATTACATATAAGTCAAAGTTAGAACGACTTAATTTTTGTGTTAACTTTGTTAGTATTTGAAAAGAGGTTGATGTTTTAAAATTTAAAAAATGTTCAGTCTTAGTAAAGGTTTTTAAAAGTTAAATAGTTAACTATGATAAGAAAAGTAATTTATGAAACTAAATGAGTTTGATTAAAAAGTTGCTCTTAATGAACAGAAAGAAAATTTTTTAAATTATTTACTTCTGTTATGGTTACTCACAATACACATGGTATTTTATGATATGCATAATTATGTTGAGAAACTAATATGACTTAAACTTTTTCATGTAAAATCTGACATTTTCTTTCCAAAGAAATGTACTGATATACTTCCAGCATCATCTTTTTTTCTGTCTATACGTGGTGATATTAGCATTGATGTATAGATCCACTTTTTCTGACCTCCCCAAAAGTTGAACCTATATATAGTGTAGTGACATAAATGTTAAGTGCATTTCAGCAAAGTATGCAAGAGATCTTTTCTTGAGGCTTAGTCAGTCATAAAAGTCTTTGTATGATGTAATCTTTCAAATAGGATACTGAGTAATTCTCTAACTGGAACTAAAGTGCGTTTTAGAAATTTCTTGTGACCATGTGTCACTTTGCAGTTCTCCTATGGGTATTCCAATGTTCATATGGAACTAGGTAATTCACTCTTATGATAAAGAGCTATTAAAATGGCTTTGCTTACACCTTTTAAAAGTTTTCATGCTGAAAAAGAAATAGTGTGATGTTGGAGAAAAGAGATAGAAGTCGGTGGAGAAGTGGTAGTGATATACAAAGTAATATGTACATTTTTTTGGATAAAAGAAGCATATTTCCTATGAATGAACGACATCAAATATATACTACTCTTTAAAAATTTGTTTTCACTGAACTGTATGATTGCTATCTGCAGATGTTCTAGTTAAGCTAAAAAGTAAAAACTTTTTTAACTAGTGGCTTTTATATAAAATGTGCTCCTGAAGCTACACAATTTTGAAAGAGTAACATTTCTTGCTACAAAAACTTTCAAAGGAATTTATTTAAAAAAATACAATCTGTGAAGATTTTAGTTGTGTGACGACTATTGCTCACACCATCTTTTCATTTTATGCTATTAATTGATATGTGGGTAAAATGCAAGATTCTTGGTTAAAAGCTTACCAAACTTAAATTTCACTCATTTATACTGTATGTATAACGAAAACATAACGTCTGATGTTTTCATCATGAATTTGTTTGTGGTACATCAATTCCTATATTGTCTGATATTTTTCCCCTTGCTGTTTTCCCTTGTGTTAACCTGCAAAGAACATAGGAAACACTGTAAATCATATTCCTCATTCACTCTATTTTATAAAGCTTTCATGTGTCACTAAATTTTTCACAGATTATTTCTTACAAATTTTTGGAAGTGCGATTAGCCTTTATAGGTTAAGAATTTACTTTTTTTTTTTTGGCAAAAGGTCATGTCTCGGTAATTATTTGTAAAAAAAAAAAAAACAACAAAGTTTACAGCCAAAAGGTGAAGAGGATGAAAACGACAACATTATCCATTCCAACAAGGCTTTAAATGATAAAATTCATTGGTATATTTGCCTAAAAGAAAAATGGTCTTGTTGACAGATATTGTTTTAAAATATGATACTGATTCTCCCTGTGGAATGTCTGGGAATCATTTGGAGCACTACTTAAAACATGGATTGTTGGGTTCTACCCCAGAGGCTCTGATTTCGTACCACTGAGGTCAGGACTGAAAATATACATTGCTAACAAGTTCCTAGGTGGTACTGATGCTGCTAGTCCAGGGCCCACACTTTGAGAACCACTACCTTAGCATATTGAAACAGGAAGTGTCAGCCTCTTTCCCTCTCGTATTATCATATCCAGAGAACCTGTTTTTGCACAGCCCAACTCTCAGCCCACTTATTGACAGCTGTTTTATTGTAGCTGGAGGCTTTACAGTAAGCTGTTTATTGCTGTTTCCCAACCCAGTTGACAGCATTTAGGGAATTAATTTCTTGGCCCCTGTGTGGTTTTTTGGGGGTGGGAAGAGGGAAGATAAATGAAAATGTTAAAGTAAAAGAAATAGTCACCCATTTACATTTGACAACTTCTTCAAGTAGTAAAACAGTCTGTAAGAGTTGCACTAGACATTGGTTCTGGGTAAACTGTCATTTAATTTTCTAAAGGAAATACTCATTTTAGAGCTTTAAACATCCTGACTTTTCACAATCTAGAGTATTTACTCACATATATTTTTCTATATATTGAGGAATGTATACACTGAAAATGTGTATGCGTGCTGTACTTAAGTGTATACATGTATTTTTACAGTGTAAAGGGAATTTCTTCTATTCCAAACCATTTAGAGATACTATATTACATTTATGATTACTTTTCATTTTTGAATAATCTACTACAACCACTACTGAAATGTTATTATGTTATGTAAAATGCGGAAGGCAGTCACAGAATTGATATTTAGAACAGCTAGGGAAAAAATGCAATTGAAAGTGAAGGGGGCAAATGTTAACTAATGTGAGGCTAACCAAAATCTTTAAGATATTTTCAATTATTAAATTCTGGAATAGATATATATAGTGACAGTTGAACACAGGTGACAACTGATCCCCCAAATGCAAATTGTTTTTAAAATGTTATCGGTTGTGATTTTTATTTCTATGGCTCTTTGGCTAAGTGCCCTATGGTCATGAAGTCAGTTTTCATACTTATGAGGTAGAAGATACCCAGAGCCCTTGGATATTAACACAGATTTTTGAAATGAGGATAGGCCACCCATTCAAACTGGCTATCTTTCCATTTGGGTTTGTAAGATAAATATTTGACTATTTTTCTTTCCATCTTGATATTCCTAAGCTATAAAATTCAAGACGCATTTTGGCCTTCCATTGCTAATAACATTAAGCAGAATAAAAATGAAAAGTTACTATTGTATTAAACATAGACATGTCTGTTGATTCTTGAATATTTGTTAACGTAGAGAAAATAGTATATGTGGTGACAATATTCTATTCTCTTATTATTTGTTTTTGTTGCCATTAATTCAAGATATAGAAACAAGGAACATTAATGTTCTCCTTAGTTTCAGACCAGTCATCCTATGGTGAGACAGGGCAGGCTTTGGTGTCATTGAAATTACTTTGAAAATATTGTACTTGTAATAACATGTTACATTCTTATGGTGTAAACATATTCTTATTATTTAAATAATTGCAAGCTATCATTTATCTTCTTATGATTTCATACATTAAATTAAAATATGTGAAATAGTAAAGTAGAGGGAATTTAGATTTAAGGAAAAGCCTCAAATCTAAAATCAAATTTTCTCATAATTAACTATGATTTATATTGAACCTTAAGGTTTCATTTTCATATTGATGTGTGTAAAATATCTATAAATTATACTTATATTATTAGATATGGCATTGTAACGCATCCTTTTTCATATTACTAATTTTACACTACAGTACTGAAGTATGAAAATGACACCTTTAAATCATTTTGTTTTCTGTAATCTTATTTCCACAACAATTTTTGTTGTCTTATTTAGATTGTTTTTATTTCTAATTTTTTTTTTTCGGTTGGGGGAATTCAGAAATCCACCAAATGCTGAACGTTACAGTTGTAGCCTTGGTCCCACTATACCAGTCTGGGTGTTTACAGGGTTTCAGGGCCAAGTCAGATGTCTGTATTGCTCTTTTACAATACTTCTCAGTTTGACTTTGTTAAAGGTGAACTCTTAGCTTGTATATAGTTAAAAACATAACAAAACTGGAAATCCAGTGGATTGTTTACTACTTTGACTTAAAATCCTTGGTGCAATCTTTCTTTGAATTTAGTTTGGTGTTTTCTTGAAGATAATTCTTTATTATAACTAGAAATTACTCTCTTAATATTAGTAAATCATTTAATATCTTATATATTTCACTGAGTTGGAAAGTACAAATTAGTTAATGCAGATTTTTAAAGGTTTGGCCTTTCTGACACTCAACTTCACATTTAATATTTTTTCCACAATTTATTACATATAAGGACCCTAACCATTATATCAGATTTATTAAAATATGACTCTAATCACAGGCCAGGTATTAGTGAAAATTTGGAAATGCAAGTCAGGAAGAGGCTTATTCTAAAGTTTCATGGAGGCATAAAAGTCAGACTCTTTCGTAAGTAATAATGCTAATGTCTTATAGACTTTGACATAGTCAGCGACCCCCAAATCTACATTATACTACAGAAGTAAAGACAAATGTAAAAATAGGATCTCTCATGTACATAAGGAGATGTACTCTGTTTTTAAGATTTCATTGGTTGTTATTTAAGAAAACTGTCAAATCTGTCAAACATTTCATTTAGAAAGGAACACATGCTTTTTGCCTTTGTTTGATACAAACCTATTGGGCTGTCAGTCACCAGAAACATAGAACAAAAAAGATTTATTACCATGATTGACATTTTGCTTTTGATTTATATTCTTTTCTTCTGTAAGCCAAGACTCATTAAATTTTCAAATTCCTAAATAAGTTAAACAACTGTCCTTTTTTAACAGTAAAGAGTGATACAGAAATAAACTGGAAAAACAACCCATATTTAATCTTTCTCATTCATATTTTTGTCCTATAGACAGTTTGTCTCTGATAGACAAGAATAGTGGCAGAATCAGTAGAATTTTCTGAGGCATAGCATATAAATATAAGAAATGCAGAACTCAAAGTCATTCATTAGGGATCTGTTTTTACATATTTATTCATTATTTAAATGGCATATGAAAATATTTTCCCTTGATCTTTTACAGTTTGATTGATTAGAGTGCCATAAGCACATATCACGTTTTAAATGATGGGCTTGAGACCACCTGTACAGCTAAGAATGGCAAAGATAGAAGCACAGTCAAGGTCTTTGAGGAATATTTGATTGATTCTATCATTTTATACTAATTATTCTGGATCCTTGAGAAAATATATGAAATGAACTTACCTGTTCTTGAAAGGAGCCTGCTACGTACAGCTTCACCACTTAGTAATTTATGTGGATATTTAATTGTGTGGGCTGTAGGAAAGAATGGAAATGTGGTCAATTTTATCATGTTTGTGTAATATCTTGTATTTTAACATTCTTCTATAGTTTGTCTCTCTATCCAACCATCTCTGCATTTGAGTATTACACTGCTTTGTTAATAACCACTCTCTGGGCCTTTTTCAGCCTGTTAGCAGTTGATTAAGAAACACTCTAATCCCTTTCAGGATATTGAGGAGCTAATGGATTGCAGACTATTTGGATCTTTAAGCTTCTATTGTAAACGGTATGAAGAATTGTCATTGAGCTGATATTTGCATATATCTCTCCCAGTGCTAGTTACTTTGCCTCCTTTTTTGTCCTCTTAATCTTCAGCTTTCATTCTGAGAATATTTATTTTAGTCGGAAATAAGCATGCCAGTGATAGAAATTTGGGATTCACCTCCAGATGAATGCCATCACAGACAGGGAAGCTCTGGCACATTTTGCATAGATCTGTATGAACACAGTGAACCCTTCATAAGCTCTTAGATTGCAGGAAATCAGTGCTGAAAATTAAGTGGGGTTTTAAAGATTTGCAAAGTAGAGAGCTTTGTATAATGCTGGTATTGCAGGTGCCTATTAAATATGAAGTAAAGGCTTTGTAATACAACTAGCTAACACATTTCCCTCCACATTAGAGTGATTTATAGCCTAGGGAATTAGTCTTGCCTATTTTTTCCAAATGCAGAAACACTGGATGTGACTGAAAGAATAAAAATCTCAAATACATGCCTTACAATGGACTGATTTGCTGTTGGATGATTCTAATTATTCAAGATAGATGATGCAGGCTTGTTTGTACTTCCTTGTGGTATCTCTGATGCCCATGATCTGGCCTTCATTTCTCCTAAGAAGAAACTCTCAATTGTGTATGCAGACTCTCTTCTGAACCTAAATCAGATTAACACCCCAGGTGTCTATAAGACTATATAGCATTACCATAATGAAGAGGCCTGGGTACCAAGTGAATGCTTCCATCCTCATAGGAATTACTATTGAATCATTTCTCAAACTGTATTTTTAGAATTCATCTTTGCTGCATTTGTAAATATGGTGTGTATTTGTAGCACAGCATTTTGTTCTAGACATACATGGATTTCAATATATTTAGCTTCATGACAATGTTCAGTAAAATCCCTTGCAGTTCTTTAATACTTAATGTCTTTGACTAGCCCTGTTAGATATAAATTGGAGCAAATAGCCATGCATATTTTAAAATGATTTTATAAATCCTATATTTTCACCTATTAGAAAAAGTGTGTAATCCATATGCAGCCCACAGTAGGCACAGGGGCCTGTGAGAGTCATAATAGATGATTGATTTAGAAAAGAAAACAGTTTTTGTGCAAGACAATAGCAACTGCAATTCAGTGAATTAGGTTTTTTTTTTTCCTCATTAAACAAACCTCAATAAAGAAAAGAACGGAAACACAGAAGCAGTTATGAAATGAAGCTGTATCTTTTATAGAAGGAGAATGTCTTCTGCTGACAGTAGTAGTTCTATAGTAGACATTTTCTGGAAAGAAAAATACTGGTGGTTTTTTGGATTCGGTGGATGCAACCAATCTGTGCCTCTGTGTGATAGCAGCTGCATGCTGAGGACTTTCAAATACACAGCTACATAGGATTCGGCAGGAAACTTTTTGTAGAAGGTGCAAATGACAAATGGAGACAAAATGGAGTGAGTTCTGAGTTGTGAGTTGATGCCCTCCTGTGTCATATATTCATGTCATTGAACCGATTTTCACATTGGATGTCTAGAATCACAATAGCCTTCCTTCTGTGTGTCAGCTGGGAACACACCTGGACTGGCTACTTTTCTTTGCTCCATTTCTTGTCATTCACTAGGTGGACTATATTCATGTATGTTGTTAATACATCTGATTTCTTAGTTTCTTGATGGATTTTAAAGTGATGTAATATTATTTCTGCATAATCTTTTCCGTATATATATCCATATATATATATATATATATATATGTTGCTTAAGACAACCACAAAGTGTGAAATAAAATCTATGATGTGTCCTTTCTTGCTAGAAATAGTAAATTCATATTTATTCTGACTTATGGTCTCAGATAATATATTTTCCTTTGCTATTTTTTGTATTGAGTTTTTCTTACTGATGCCTTTTTCCAAGTTAAGGAATAATGTTAGATTTAGGTATATAGAGTAATAATATTTCAATGCATTCTCAACCCATTCAAATTTCCAACATAAAAGAGATGGTAGAATTTATACAAAATCATCATTTTTTGCCTTAAAACTTAAATAGGTATCAAAATTGTATTACACCATAGTAAAAATTGACACAATTTTTAGGATATTTTAGTATGACATAAACTCATTTTCATTCTTGGTCTTAAATGGCAAGATTTTCTGCCATGCAGTGGTAGCAAAATATGTTGAATTCATTGATTGATTTTTAAGCATGATAATAATTAAGTAAAAGCTTCTTGACACCTAAAGTCTCTGTTTTAGACAATTAAATTCTGCTTTAGCTAAGGGTTATTGACTTCTGTATGATACTGGGAGCAACACTCCTCAGGGTTTAAACTATTCTTGCAGGACCATCTGTTATTTGCAGGGACTGTGCATCCTCTCCAGCTGATACTGTGTGAACCCAGGCGTATTTCAGGATTGTTCCTCACATGGCCCTGGTTCCTGATGATCTTTTGGTCTCAAATGGCAACTCAGTAAATCCAAATACTGGTATGCCACTACTTAAAGTATGAAAATCTTAGAGAATATAAGAAAGTTCCTCAAAGTAAGAGACTGTGTCTTACTTACCTTTGTATTTCTAACACTGAACCCACAACAGTGCTGAAAAGAGTGAACTTAGTAGGCATTCAGTAAATTTTGATGCAACCTGAAGATCAGTGATCTTGAAATTTTATTTTATATATATAAGATTTTCCACTGATTTAATCTTTACAACAATCATTCAAGAAAGACATCATTTATGTTCAAAATATATTCTTCCATCACTTAGAGATGTCTGTGGGTCCCATTTTCTCAGTAATTTTGGACATATCATTATGTCTGCCCATCATATCATGGTTTTTCATATTAGGAAATAATGAGAAGGCAAGAGGTGAGCTAAACAAACAGGATCAAATTCCTTCACTTCCAAGCCTCTTCACCCCAACCTTTTATTTAAACCTTTCAGTACTTAGATCATTGATTTATTACTTCTAAACATAATGATCAATATATGTACTTTCATAGGTGCTTGATAGAGATACGTGTTTGTAAGAAAAATACCGTATCACATTAAAGTTTTCTTAATAGACTTTTGAGCCATCCAGACAGTATGCCAGAATCAAGTATAAATTCTATAAAAAGAAGCAAAATAATAACTGAATAGTGATTAATGCAGTGTCTAGCAACTATATTAATTTTAGAAAGATAAACTTGGTGTCTAATAGAACTTATAGAATAGTTACACATTCTCAAGTTTCCAATGCACCTTTGGGATTATTTGGCCTATTTAATTCTTTTTCTGACTGAAGAAATGGAGACTAGAGAACTAATTTGATATTTGGAGTAACAAAAACTGACTTGATGAACTACTACATAAAGACTGTGATACTGGGCACATCATTTAAATGCACTAGTCCTTGCTTTCCTTGTCTGCAAAATGGGTGTAATCATGCCAAATCCATATAAAGTTGTCCTAAGATTAAGTGAATATATATATATATATATATATATATATATATATATATCTGGCTCGCAATAGCCAGACACTCAGAAAATGTTACCTGTTTTTCTACCTCCTGTCCAAGAATACCAGCTTGCCATTGACAGATGTTTGCACATTCATTTAGTGAATGCTTTCTTGATTTTGTTTTTGGTTGTTTTCTTGAATCTGATTTCTATTGTATCTTTTTCACGACTCACCTGTGTTCATCTGCTTTTGTGTTAAAACACTATCTGGTTTCAGATTATTTAGGACTTTTGGAAAATTGATCTTCATAACAGTATCTCAATATAGCATATTTGATGTTGTTTTTTATCTTAATCCCTGTTGTTTCACATTTGTATAATTGCTTCGTCTTTCATTTTGAGTATTTTACCTATTTCATTTGCATGTCATGTTTTAAAATTATTCTGTTCCTTTTAGTGTTTGTAATGAATTTACGTCCCCATAGATTACCCAGAAGCTCCACCCATCTGGGAATTTTCACCGTATCCATCACTCCTATTACAAAATCACATATAAGAGAGAATCTGTTTCACAGTCAGTACTTAACACAGCTGGAATCATTTGAAACCTGCTGGTTCTTGCTTCCAATTATTCCATAGACTGGAAAGCATCCCTGTTGAAGTAATGGCATCCATGGTGTAATCAAACCAGCTAAAATGCCTCAAAGTATATGGATCATATTTCTGAGATTGATTGAATTCATGGTAGAAGCATAATCACCAACAGCTTTTACTATTTTTCTTAATTTAACTTATATTCATTTTATAAGTAAGTTTTTCATGTCTCAATATACAAGTTTGTAATGTTTGAGTATGTGAGTGACATAATAACATAAATGAGACACAACAAATAAAAATATTACACACTACGGTAGTACCCCAAAAATACCTTTTGATAATATCCTGGGGCCAAAATCATTTCCTTTTGTTGGAACAGCTGAAACCATCACGATAAAGTTACTGATTTGTATTTAGAGCAGAATGTAGTGGAGATTTGTTACTAGTTCAATTAACTTTATCAACTAAATAAGAAGTAGATATAGTCAAATTTCAATTGGCTTTGTTGTGATTTTGATTGAATAAATTAAATATGTAACTTCTTGTTGAACTTAACCACCCTCTCAGTGCAATACAATTGTTTTGGATTGGTCTTTTAGTTTAGTTCTAGTTTTATATAAGAAGACAGTTTCATAAGACAAGAATTTAAAACAAAACAAACTTAAAATTAAAATACTCATTCTTTGTGCTTAGAAAGCTTAATCTAACACATAAAACCTGGAAAACTGGTGTGATTTTCTTTAGGCTTCTGCTTGTTTTATGCTAAGATGTGATATCCATTTTATAGCATTGGGATACCAAACAGGGCAGGGACATAGTGTGGATATTATCTTGAATATCAGACCTCTTAGGGTTATTACAAGGATTGTAGCATGGCATATAGTACATGTTTGGTAAATTCTATTTAATCCCACCACATAGGCAGACATGGACCTAATCAGGCAAAATGTTAAACACATTTTAAATGGTTAAAATCAGGCTTTAAGGATTTGGATTCATTGTTTTATTTGAAATATTTAGCATTCTCATGGCATCAAGTATGTATACATGTATACTGTATGAAGCGATATATTTATTATATACTGCTAAATGTATATTCAAAAGGCTACCATTTTATGTTTTTCATATCAGTCGTTTCCTCTATTAGCTTTTTTTTTTCTTTTTTTTTTTTTTTTTTTTTTTTTTTTTTTTGTGACGGAGTCTCTGTCGTCCAGGCTGGAGTGCAGTGGTGTGATCTTGGCTCACTGCAAGCTCCGCCTCCCGGGTTCAAGCCATTCTCCTGCCTCAGCCTCCCAAGTAGCTGGGACTACAGGCGCCCGCCACCACACCCGGCTAATTTTTTATATTTTTAGTAGAGATGGGGTTTCATCGTGTTAGCCAGGATGGTCTCGATCTCCTGACCTCGTGATCTGCCCGCCTCGGCCTCCCAAAGTGCTGAGATTACAGGGGTGAGCCACCGCGCCTTCTATTAGCTTTTATAATGGAGAGGTAACTGTCCTAGAAAGTCCATGTAAATTCCAGTTCAGATAATGAACAATTACTTATTCTATGAAGACATTTATATTTCCTGGACTGTACCTTTCACATCTTTCCCTATGTGAATGGGTTCCCTGAAGAACTTTTTCTGCCTGCTGAGCACTTATTTGGAGGTAAGTCTAACAATGAGATGATATCCAAACTTATCACTAGACTACTGAACGATATTCTATTTTCCCTAATGGATACCAATGCTTATTCCAGAATTATATTCTATAGTTTTAAATTTTCATGCTTTCAAAAGTATCTGACATTTAGCTGTGAAATTTTCTGCTGCCAAAGACCTTGTCATATGATCCACGGACAGATACACAGCTAGGCTTTTTAAATTTTGTATTAATTCTGTTATTCAACACACATCTAATAAATAACTGCTGTGATCCAGGAACAGCATTAGACAATAGGAAATTTTTTTTAAGATAAAAAAAATTGTCTTTGGTTTAAAATATTCCATTAAATTTTAAGCACAGTACTTTTTTCCCTTGGAATTTCCTTATTAAAAAAAATATGAGTTCACTCTCAATTTTAAATAGATGTCATCATTTCCCTGAAATATATTTTTTAAAGTCTCTCTCTCTCACATTTTTTTTAACTACTGCTGGAGACTTGATCTTTCAATGGGGTAATAAGATTCTAAGATCTATTACTCTAATTATAAGAATGCCAGGTTTAAATTTATCCTTTGGTTAATTTGGAGGGAAATGTACTTTTTCATTCTTAAAATCACACTCCTTCTACAGGCAAAGGTGTTAATAAAATATAGTAGCAAGTAAAACTTCATTTTTTTACTAGATGAGATTAGCATATTTGCTATATTAAAAATTACTTTAAAAACATGGCACACATGAATAATGTTGAATGATAACCCAAGCTAAAGTAGACAGTGGTTCTCTAAAAATGGAATTTCACTTGTAGAGACATCCATTTTGAAAAGGGCTGTTTCAAGTCATGATATTTTGAAAAAATGTTTTAGCCTTCGTACGTTGAAAGGACATGTTTACCACAGATATGGAACATAGATATTAAATTCTGGCTGGAATAAATGTTTGGTTTAATTGGCTTCTGCCTCCAGATGGTTCTGATTTTATCAAGTCCATTTTCTTATGAATATTTATCACAGTACTTCAAGGAACCAATGCAATGATATAAACGTTGAAAACAAGAGACCTTTATTTTATATATATATGTTTTCCTAAATTGAGAAACATACATATCCTGAAAATTTAGTTTTCTTTCATCATCGAAGAAAATGTCATAATTCGGCTATTACAGCCAAGACAGACTATGTTTTTTTAACTCAATTATTTCTAAAACACTAACTTACATATGGATAAATGTTTATATAGGAAGGTCATCCCCAAATTTCAAATTTTTATTTAAGCCAAAAATTTGTATTTTAAAAAATAATGCATATAATGCCTCACCTGCACATTCTTGTACAAACATATTTTAGGAGATAAATCTTTATTGCCAGAAAACATACTATTTTAATTGCAATTAGACTTCTGTGATAACCATCAAGCTGGTGCCTAAATCTAAAAGGATCTTTCCAACTGTTCTGTGGATGCTTAGGCTTAGGCAACTATCACCAAGTAATTACTATAATTTAAATGAACTACGAAATTGAAACCTGCTAAAATATGTAGACCTCAGGAATCAAATGTGTATTAACACTTGTTAATTAAATATTATTGGTTAAAATTAATTTAGAAATTATTATTGGGTTGATATGACCAACCAAAAAACTATATGTAAATCACTTCTTAATACTATGAAAATATGAACAGTTTGGTAAACTAATTTAGAACCAAGCAACAGGATATATTAAGCTTAGGAAGATACAGACATTTAAATAAAGGTTGGTATAGAAGTCACATGATAGTTGCTCTGTCTGTAGTAACCAATTTCTAAATAAAATCAAAAATGTGGCATTCTCACCACTTTTCACAGTGACAATTAACTTGGTGTTTTTACGTAGTTTCAATTCCTTGCTTATTCTGATTTTTATAAGTGACTATGCAATGTATTACCACATAAAATAAAACAGTAGTGGTTATTAAAATCAGTACTTAAATTTTCCCATTTTAAAAAGTGTAGAATACATTATTTTCTCTCTTTTTGGCTACAATAATGTCTATTCAAAACCATTTATACTTTGCTAGAATTACACTTAGCATCTTGAGAATTCAGTTTTCTCCTCTGAAAATTAGATAATTGGACTCAACCATTTTTTTATTTCTATTATTAAAAATTGAACTACAGCTTTTGTTAATTACTTAGGGAAACATTACTCCTTGGCAGGTTTTCTCTTGCCACCCAACATCCATCTGGCCTACTTCTTTCTATTATCAGTTGATATATGTTCAAATAGTGCACATCAGTGTTAACATTGGCTCAAGAAAAACAATTACAAAATAAATCACATGGTTCAGTCTCTCCTGACAATGAATGATTTGCAATATTCCCATTGTTTGTATGATCTATGTTATCACTCTCTTGCATTAGTGTTGATAACACAGTATTGCCTCTATCTTTTTTGAGGTTGCTCTGTGATTAATTTTCCCCTTCTGAACTAGAAAATTAACTTTTTTCTCTTGAATTAGAAATCAAAAAACAGAACTACAAAACCTTGAGCAGATTGTTGGCATTTATTATTTGATTGGAAAACCATGAACTTAAAATCATTATGTAGCTGCCATATTTTTATCAGTAATATTACTCTTATAATGTTTGATTTTATTGTCTATAGTAACACATTAAGGTGACTTTAGCATATTTCAACTTTTGTTAATGTTGGAGAATTACACATAGTTTTGCAATAATGTGTAAATGTAATAAAAATATCAAACAGTGGTAATTTTGACTGATAATGTTAGTTATCAGGACAAGTGTTAGAAAAGCAAATTTAATCAAATGGTGCCCACTGATTTTATAGGCAGTTTCTTCATTCAAAGTAAAAGTGATGTTAAATTGAAGAACTTGTCAGTCTCATGCTGGAGGAAAATCAGCTTTAGGATTAGAAAAACCAAACTGCAAATTAGATGAAATACCACATTAATTAGATGAAATACCACATTAATGTTAAAAAAAACCGGTGTTATTTGGTTACATGGAAATAAAATAAAACGGTTTTGCCATCAATGAGTCTAACACATTTTCTTCACAACACTGCAGAAATAAGAACCCACAGGATGGTTCTGAATCTTGAACAGCAGCTTAGGAATACTTACTCGTCTAATAACTCAATTTGCTTGCATTTACTACTACTTACTGCATTGTACCCTTTCATCTTCTAACAAGTTTAGGAAGACCAAATTCTTTTGGTGTTTTTGATAGAGATATGGTAAAGAGACTATTTTACACTGTAGATGGATCGGTCTAGGAGTCACTTTGTAAGTTTGGAAAATTGACATCGATGGAGGAGATGTATTAAATAGTTCCAGAAATGCCACATTTTGGATGCAAGACACTTTTTAATCATATTAAGCAGTCTCTTTAATGCTCACACCCTGAATGCCTTCCTTAAAATGTTCTAAACACTTCCAATTTGAAGAGGGGTTAAAATATAAATGTGGTAAACAAATCACAGAAAGAATATACATTCTTAAGGAATTGTTCTTCTTATGTTATGGTCTTCCAAGTGCGCCAATGACATCGGAAGTATGTGGTGCTAAGGTGAGGCATTCTGTGTAATGGCTTAGTTGCAGGACTCAAGTACTGGGAATTCAGTCAATTCTGCTCTTGTAATACATTGTGTTGGCTTTCAGAACAATACTCCAGTGTTTTTCAGGGGAAGGTATGAGTGTTTCCCTAATAGAAGAGCAGATGTTGTAGCCAATACTGAGAGGTAGGAAAGATATATAATACTTACACAATCTAAAATTTCACCTAAAGTAACGTTTAAATAAAGTTTGTTTAGTAATCATCAGTGTTCTGTTGTCTGTAATGACCAACTTCACCATAAAATCAGAAAGGTGGCAATGTCAACATCACAAACAGTGGCAGCAAACATGGTGCTGTTCTAAATACAGATTGTGTATCCCAAGCCCTTTGCTTTTTTCTATGGATATTCCTCCAACTACTCGTATCAAAGATGTATGTTCTGGTAAAGCCTTCTGTATTGGCAGCTCCTGCTGCTTTTCTGTCATATTCAAACATGACCAACAGCAAATGTACTTACATTTTTTTTCAGCCAATTCTTTCTTATTTCTAGTGACAGTAGTAAATTTACTTATAGCAGTAAAGAAAATATGAGAAATACTTTTCTGTAGTGCCAAATGTTTTAATCACTGCCTATATCAGCCTAATTGTTTCCTAATCAAAAATTGTGAGAATCTAATTTTTGGTCAAAATTGTTTATTATGGAGATTTTGCACATATAGGAAAAAAGTGACATAAATATTATTAATACTAAGTGACATTAATATGTCATTGGGGAATAACCATATGGCTCTCTGAACATGATATGCTTTCTAAGTATTCATCCAACAAATATATGGTCATTTGGAGGCTACTAAAAATAAAGCCCACCAATTTTTTAATGTTGATAATGCCTCTGACAGGAAATTTTAAGGAATATGAAAGTAAAACAAAAAAATAGTTTGTGTCAAATGAACACGCAAGGATTTTTGCATAAGACACACATTAGCTATTTAGGGCATTAATTGATTGATGAAATATTAGCAGTATCTGGCAAGGTTAGAAGATGGACAGATAAAGAAAATTCTGTGAGTTCATAGAGCATTGTCAGAGTGAGCATTCCAGGGACAATACAGTGTGAATTACAGCTATTTGATTAATCGAATCAGTTCTGTATTGTAAAAGTACAAAGAGATGGTGTTACTGGAATCTGATTTGGAATTGGATGCTTGTAGATTAATAAACTGGTATAGACTGTGCTTCCCAATATTTTGCCTCAAAAAAGAATAAATTCATTAGGAATTGGAACAAAAGCAATGTTACATAACCTTTGTAGTATTAGAGTAGTCTATATAGGGAAAAAGCTAATAATAAAAAGTAATCAATTCATTAATCTCAATGGTTTGCTATTGGCATTGAAACTAATTATTGATCGCATTGACATGATTAGTCATAGCTTTATTACTAGAAATGTGAACATGATTTTAAACATATGTAAAACTAACTGGCCAAAATAATCCACAGTTAATTTCAGCTAAATAGCTAACAATTTCACAGGAAAAGTGGAAGATATTTGAGGCTTTGTAAAGAGAAGATCACAGCATTCACCTTGGTACCATTATCTTTTGATTTCTAGAAACACAGTTTGCAATGCCTTGAAAGTAGATGTCAAACACCAGCTAATGATAATAACTGATATTTATTAAGTACTCCATGTGCGTGAAGTTCCTCTCAGCACTTTACATGTATTAATTCAAATAGAACCAACTACTTTCTGAGGAGGATACTGTTATTATTGTCCGTATTTTACAGCTGAGGAGAAGTTGAATGATTTGCTTCAGGTCACAGTTCTAGTCAGGGGAGAATAGTTTACGGTTCCAACCCTAGCAGTCTTAGACACTGCGCTCTCTTAGCTGCTAATTAATACTGTCTCTATCATGGAACTTTTATACAAAACATAAACTTGTAGTTAGTCAGCAAAAGTAAATTTTGCCAAAAAGAAATTTGGCCATTTTAACCTTTTTTTAAAGGTTAAAAAAAAAATCACCGAAGTCTAATTTAACCTTTTTTTTTTTTTTGCTTCATTATTATACAAATTTTGCCACTGAGCACATAGCATTATGACAGAACTATTCCTGAGACATGGGGAGATACTTTACAGTTTACAATGAACATTCACAGACAGTATATGTGAAAAGTAGAAATTAGCATTTGTATCTTTTAGGCAGTACGATTCGAGATATTTTTCACAAACGTGAATTTTAGTTGTTAATTTAAATAAATTTGCTCATCTCAAAGCAGAGTTTTGTGATTATTCTTATTTTATACAATGCCTCATATCAGATAAGAAAAGATCTAGAAGAGGGGAAAGTCAAACTCTAATGATAACAAGTGTATCTCAGTCCTAGACTACTTGACTGGAATGATGCTTTCCTTTCTTTTTAAATCTTTATTCCAGCCCCTGTGCCTGAATGGTTCAGAAGCAACCACCAGGCATCTCTGCACAAATTTGCCAGCTAAGATCAGTATAGGCCCTCCTCCAACTTATCTGCAATGCACTGGGAGAATATATCTTCATATCTATTTAGAAACATGCATATAAGTTATTTTAATACTATTTATACAATTTTAGCATTTTCCTAGAGTAGGTTTTCCACTTTCATCACCCACAGCTACAAAATTATTCAGTTATTTTCTACAGTTTTACAAATATACCATATTACGGGCTGCTTAATATCTTCCTTGTTTAAGACTTTAACAGTATCAGCCGGGCGTGGTGGCTCACGCTTGTAATCCCAGCTCTTTGGGAGGCGGGCAGATCATGAGCTCAGGAGTTCGAGACCAGCCTGGCCAATATGGTGAAACCCTGTCTCTACTAAAAATACAAAAATTAGTTGGGCGTGGTGGTGCGCGCCTGTAGTCCCAGCTACTCGGGAGACTGAGGCAGAAGAATCGCTTGAATCCAGGAGGCAGAGCTTGCAGTGAGCCGAGATCATGCCACTGCACTCCAGCCTGGGCAACAGAGTGAGACTCTGTCTCAAAACAAGCAAACAAAAAAAAAAACTTTAACAGTATTTTGTAAATGCCAGTGTGGTGGCTTACACCTTTAATCCCAGCACTTTGTGAGGCCGAGGCGGATGGATCACTTGAGTTCAGGAGTTTGAGAGCTGCCTAGACAACATAGCGAGACCCCATCTCTACAAAAAATACAAAAAATATCCAGGCGTGGTGACGCCTTGGCACTAGAGCAAGACCCTGTCTAAAACATAAATAAGTACATAAATAAAAATAAAATTCATCAACCGCGTGTTGAATTCTCAAGATTCCCCTTAAACCTGAGAACTGGAGAGAGCCATTTCAGTTATATAGTAAAATTAAATTTGTTTATCATGGATTATTATAATGGACGTATATTGATAAAATGTCTAGGTGAGAATTTTACAGTTGTAATTGGAGGTCCATTTAAAGGTTAAAATGAAATAGAGAGTTATGGATGCACAGCTTTCCATATTGTGTTTGGCAAAGGAAATTGATTCTCGGAATGATATGCTACCCTTTTTGTCCACTATGTGTAGTGCATATGGATGATGGAATCACTTTCATGAGTACAGTTCTTATTTAGAACACACATTCCGTAATATCCCTAGAAAATAAAAAAGATTTATGTGTTCAAAAGGAGTTTCTTGATATGAGACAAGCAGACTGACTTTCAATTACAAACACTTAGAATTCTGAACCTTGCATTTTTATTGCGAGAACTCAGTTATTTTCCAAAGCTTGGTTTGAGAGCTATTTTCAGGCAGCAGCTTTTTCTTGAAGTCCCTTACTGATAAGTATAGTAAGCAGAAATATTTCAATTACTCTAATTAAAAAGCAGTATTCAACATGTTGACTGAAGGTGGAGTTTATGTTGTTCACCAGACAATGAGAAATTGGGAAGGGACTATTTTAGATAGATCATTGATGTGAGAAAGTTAAATTCACCTGTTAATTTGTCAATAAACTAGAACAGCAGGGTTTCCTTTGTTAAAATATAAGATAATATATTGGAAACGCATAATTCTTAGACATGAACTCAAAGACATGCAGGCAGGTTTACTTTTAGCTCATGGCATATGCAAAGATAGGCATCAATTTGTGGTGAGGATATGAGGAAGTTTTTATCTGTACATTTGTTTAAAGAGTCATGTTTAGAGAAGCATTTTTTAATAGATACTCTTTTCAATGGAACTCATATTTAATTAGACCAAACATAAAAGCCAACACTTTAAGTAATCTCTTTTTAGCAGATTTTCATGGAAGAGTGCCAAATTGTTTTGGTTTCACTATAGGTTTACAGTCTTCTGATAGAATTCCCAGTTGGGATTTGAAAACCAAACTGTGTCATACAGACATGAATACAGTGGCCTAACGTGATGTGTTGAATTAGCTTTCTAGATGACTTAAAGTATAGCTGGGGTTTTCCTTTATCCAGGGACTAACATTCAAGGTTTTGTGAAAAAGAAAATTAATTTTGCATTGACATTCTGGATGTTGGTGATAATTTGTAGTGACATTATGCCTATTGGTTGTGATTGTGACAGGCAGGCAGACTGGATCCAAATGGACATTACAAGAGCCAAATTAAATAGTCTGAGCATTGGAAATTTCTGCCTTAAGGAAAGCAGAAGCTTTTCAGCATGCACTTGTTTTCTACCTCCACAATTATGGATTAATATACATCAATTCTAGGCAGTTGAGGAATGACATGAGAGGATTAATGGAACTGGACAACATTACACAAGTGAAGTGAAAATTCTGTAATGATTTTTCTGAGGTGATGTAGTAGACAAGGCAAATGGGCATCAGCTCCTAGACTTTGCACCTTTAGAATTTCAAGAAAATGATTGAAAAGAGAAATGGAAAACAACTATCTAACTAAAGCTGGCATAATAATTTTTCTCATCAAATATATACATCATTTTTCACAAATAAGGAGGAGTTATTCAACTGAGTAAGCCAGTACTGTGTGCAGTGTATGATTTTATCCAAAAATTGTGGCCACTTTTATCTCTTAAAACTGTTTAGAGAAAAATTGTGCTTAGTGTGTATCCACAATAAGAAAAACAGATTAGATGCAAAAATAAATATACATAACCAGCCTTATATGTAATCATACTCATTTTGCTTTATGAAATATCTCTGAGGGGAAAATATTTTTTCCATGTCTTTTTGAAGTTTTAATAAGATTTTTTAACCCCAATATATTGAGCTGCCCTAATGCCTACTATTTATTTTTTTCTCTTCTACAAAGTTTACCTATCATATCATATTTATGGCAACATTTTCTACTACTAAGACTGTGGCGGTTTTTTTCCAAGTTATCTGAAAACTTGACTGTCATTATTGCAAATTGATTATTTCCATAAAGGTGCTTTAATAAAATTTCTGTTCTTAGACTTTAATTTGGTAAGCTCTTACACATATTTATACATAATTTGTGATAGGAGTTTTAATCTTTAGATTTTTACAATGTGATTTTCTCATATCTATTCATTGGAAGAGGTAGACTTCTTTTCTTTAATTGCATGCATTTTATCCTTTAACCACAAAATGTGTTTAAAAGCTATGCAAGAATTAGCAAAAGTAAACTACAGCAATATTAAAATGACTTATTTGGTATCACCTTTACAGACCCAGCTCACTTAGGCAATGGTATTCTAGTAAATTACAATATTTTTTAAAGCATAGTTTTTTTTGTTACCTCTTGAAATAGTGATTTTAAAGCCAAAAGGGTCAAGAGTATGCCAAATTTAAGATGATTATTTGGAAAAGAGAGATATCAGCAACTTAAGTATGCTGTATTTAAGGTGATTGTAAAAGAGTTTTTTTATATACAGGACAGCATTAAAACAGAATTACAAAGTCTATTAACCATAATGAAGGAGTTCAAGATGCAGATAAAATTAAATGATTGTCTTTAAGCTTTCAATAAATTTGTTAGCCAATTTAAGAATAATTGCAGCTTATGAAAGCTTGTTTATATTTATCTAATTTCAAAAATTAAGAAAGAATTAAAGGATATTTGAAGTTCTTATTATGTAGTTTCTAACATTGTGAGAGAATGGTCAAAAGACTGCTATGTCTTATTTAGTGTAAATGTGTACATACTTTACAGTTAAAGGAATTACTGCTTTGCTACCATCAAGGTCTTAAAACCCTGTATCAAAACAACCTAGAGATTTGCTTCATTAACTCCTGTTCATTTCGCAGGGCAAGAAATAAGATCCTCTTTGGCAATCACGTGTTACCTGAATTATATTTAATCTCTTTATTACCTTGGAAATATACCAAGACACTCACATATTCACATACACACAGCACACACACATACAACCCTGATGCAAATATGGACAAAATGAACACCCTCACTTATACATCAGTCCATTTCTTCCTCTCATAAATTGAATGTGAATAGCTCTGATGGCATTTCTCTCTGACTGAAAAATAAGGTGCCATGCTTACTCCATGCAAAACCCCTGTTTTACAGTTTTATGCCCCTCACTAAAAATAGATAAATCTGCATTTGTATGTGTCCTCTACTCAGCCTCCCTCATGCCGCCTGACTTCTTGCAGAAGGTGTATATGCTTTTCATTCTGACCAATAAGAGGCAACTTGGTGAGTTATAGAGATTGACTGGGTGCTTGACATGTGGTGCTGCTCCATTAAAACAGTGGGCAGTTGGTACTGGGGAGGTTTAGGAGAATTTAAGTTGTCTTTATTGTTATTAGATGTGCTCTTAGATGTGGTAATATTCTAATATTCTATTAAAAAATATAAAAATGCAACTTCAGTTCACATTATAATAGGTTTTCTCATATTGCTTTTGTGGTCCAGATGTGAAACATAACAATAATAATATGTAATTCTATAATCATCTTCTAATGTTACCAGGTAATTTTTGTAGACAGAGCCAGATAACCCTATTGCTCATTATTTAAGTGCAAAGTACATTTTTTCAATCATTATTGCCTAAGAAATTTTTAGGAGATGATGGTTGAATGGTCCTTCTCCTCACCTCACCACACCAAGATAGGTTGGTATGTGTGTTTGTGTTTCCTTGCTTTCACTTTTTAAAGGATCCTATAGAAAATAACAGTATTGTTTCCATTTAAAAAAAAAACTTGATAATTTATATTCCATTTTATTTCTGAAAAATAGCCACATTTTTACATACCCCAAATAAATCGCCATGTGTAACTATGTGCAAAAAATAATTGAATGTGGCTGAAAACGATCTCACTTGTTGTACTATAATGTATGAATAATAATAAATGTAAAACCCTTGAAATCACATTTTCTTATAATACTATTCTATAGGTAACACTTACAGTACAGTATATTAAATTGGTACTTTGTGAAATGAATTCTTGAGATACTTAGGCACTACACAAAGCATTATTATTAAAGAATTATAGGGGAAATTTTCCCAATTGAAAATTGATAATTAAAGGTATTTAAATTATGTATGTTGCAGAGCAGGTAAGAAGTTCAATGTAGCAATATATTTCTATTTTGATTTCAAATTAAGTTTTAATTACACAAAAAATTGGCTCAAGAACTAGGTGATACATTTTAGAAAATTTTAAATAGCCAAAATAATGTTGAAATATGTTATATGGATAATTTATCAATAAAAATTATTACTGTTAAAAATTGGTAGAATTCTTTCCTCCCTGTGATAAATGATTTAAGTTGAATGGGAATTTAAGTAACATACAGGGATGCATCTTAATACCTATATTTGCTCAACAGTGGTAAACACACAATTAAAACTTGTCCTCATTAAAATGGACTTTTGTACACTATAATTTGAAGTAAGTAATGAATATATAAAGTATTTAAAGAGTTGTATATCAAAATGTATAACGTTCCATTTTTGGCTATATTTTGTAAAACATTTTTGGTGTAATCAGTATGACTATCACATATGTCAAATCAAGTATTCTACTATTTATTTAAACGGATATATACCTAATGTATTTGAAAGCTTATTGCACTCATAAAATTGTATATATTGTGGCTTCAAAAGTCTGTACTTATTCTTGCTTTAAAAAAGTAGTATGTGCATTTCTTTCCAATTTATTTTTAATTAATTATATTAAGGATAACATTCTTTACTAAATGTACCTTAAAATTCACAATAAAGTTTCAGAAATTGTTTTGTACAGTGTTGAGACTTTGTGTTGAATTTGTTCGT